GGTAGAGTTCATCAACCCTAACTTAATTGTAAGCTTCAAATAGGATAAATCATTATGGTCCCTCATTTTGTTAAGGTTTGACAGCTTTCTGACAGCTTCCAATAAAAACAAAATAAGTTGATTTATGATAAAGCAGGAGAGTTTCCAGATATATACTAGAAGCCAAAAACAGAAACAAAATTTGTAAGCGGGGGTGTCTAGAAAGAAACCAAAATCATTCTTTCCCTTTTTCAAAATTCAAATCCCTCCAGCAGAGCCCTTATATTTTGGATTCTTACGAGCTAACCCGGGCTTCCACCCTGACTCTCATCACTACCACACCCATGTGTCTTTCCTCTCTCCGTCTCCCTGAGACGCCAGTGAACCACCTGGGCTTGGAATCCAGAGCCCCGGAACACCTTGCAGTACTTGCCCGAAGCAACGCGCCAACAGCGGGAGGGAGACGCAGACGCGAAGACCGGCGAGAGGATGTGCGGTGGGAGTAGCTGCGGGGTCTGCAAGCAGGGGAGCGCGCACAACGTTAAACCTTGAAACCAGAAATCCCGATCCTATCGAGACCCATCAGCTTTTCCCATTTGGGAACGAGCGCAGGGGAAATTAAATGCGTAATTCAAGCTCTGTTTTCCCCTCCCCTCCAAAGGTGAGGTGGGGGAACGCGTCTCGTTAGCTCATTACAAAGCTTTCCGTGGGAAATTCCCTCTTCCTAATGCGTCTGTCTTGCAACTCCTATTAGCATCCTTCGACAGCGGCCTTTGAAAATCTCCTTTAAATTTCAATACCTCTACTCGTTTCCCAAATGGGGGGAAGGGAAGAGAAAGCCGGGGGGTAGAGAGAATTTCCTTCCCCTTTCCCTCCCAGGTAGCCAAAGCGCACCGCAGCGGCTTGGCTTCCTGGAGGAAAAGCGCCCGAGCGGGGCAAAGACCCGCCCAGGCTGCTCTTATAGGCGAGCGCGGGGCGGGCCTGGCTGGGGGCGGTGCCGCGCGGCCCCGCTCGCCTATAAGGAGCTGTCCGCCACCCGGGTGCTGATTCCAGCTCTCGCGCCCGACGAGGTGGATTTGGCTGTCCACCGAGCTCCGGCGCCTGTCGTTCTAATTGGGTTTGGATTTGCACCGTTAAGGAGGGGGGAAGAGAAGGAAGAGGCGGGCGAGGAAGGCGAGTCCAGCTAGCGGCTGTTGCGGGGACCGTAGCCCCAGCTGCAGCTCCGAAGAATCCCCCGCCACGGTTTCGGTGGAGCGTCTGGGCACGGGATGGAGTGAAAGAGCGAGTGCCTCTCCAAGCGGGGGTGGGAGGGGGTCAGGCTGTGCAGAGGAGAGAGACAGCGAGAAGAAGCCGCGGCTGGCTACTGCGAATTTGGGATTCGATTGGGAGGGACCGCTCACTCGGGGGAAATGGATTCTTTACCACGGCTGACCAGCGTTTTGACTTTGCTGTTCTCTGGCTTGTGGCATTTAGGATTAACAGCGACAAACTGTGAGTACGAGGAGCTGGGGGCGGGAAGGTGAGTCTCTCTCCCTCTGTCCTCCTATCATTATAGACAACTGTGATGATCCACTAGCATCCCTGCTCTCTCCAATGGCTTTTTCCAGTTCCTCAGACCTCACTGGCACTCACAGCCCAGCTCAACTCAACTGGAGAGTTGGTAAGTAGGCTGACTGAAATCCTAATGCCAAGACTCTCTCTCACTCTCTCTGATCCTGTTCCAGGAACTGGCGGTTGGTCCCCAGCAGATTCCAATGCTCAACAGTGGCTCCAGATGGACCTGGGAAACAGAGTAGAGATTACAGCAGTGGCCACGCAGGGAAGATACGGAAGCTCTGACTGGGTGACGAGTTACAGCCTGATGTTCAGTGACACAGGACGCAACTGGAAACAGTACAAACAAGAAGACAGCATCTGGGTAGGACATCTTTTTCCTTCCAATGAATAAAAAGACCTCACTGCCTCTCCTTTCTTCTCTGCAGACCTTTGCAGGAAACATGAATGCTGACAGCGTGGTGCACCACAAGCTATTGCACTCAGTGAGAGCCCGATTTGTTCGCTTTGTGCCCCTGGAATGGAATCCCAGTGGGAAGATTGGCATGAGAGTCGAGGTCTACGGATGTTCCTATAGTAAGTACTCACATGTACCCTTTACCATTGCTATTTTTCTTTCCCGCTCCTTCTTTGTTCCCAGAATCAGATGTTGCTGACTTTGATGGCCGAAGCTCACTTCTGTACAGGTTCAATCAGAAGTTGATGAGTACTCTCAAAGATGTGATCTCCCTGAAGTTCAAGAGCATGCAAGGAGATGGGGTCCTGTTCCATGGAGAAGGTCAGCGTGGAGACCACATCACCTTGGAACTCCAGAAGGGGAGGCTCGCCCTACACCTCAATTTGGGTAGGCTCAGACTTCCTCTTCCAATGCCAAGGGACATCATCTTGCCTCTCTCCCCTCTTCACAGGTGACAGCAAAGCGCGGCTCAGCAGCAGCTTGCCCTCTGCCACCCTGGGCAGCCTCCTGGATGACCAGCACTGGCACTCGGTCCTCATTGAGCGGGTGGGCAAGCAGGTGAACTTCACGGTGGACAAGCACACACAGCACTTCCGCACCAAGGGCGAGACGGATGCCTTAGACATTGACTATGAGGTGAGTTGATCCTCCTTCCTGCACCTCCTCGGCTAAGAGTTTGTTTCTATTTTCACCCCAAAAGCTTAGTTTTGGAGGAATTCCAGTACCAGGAAAACCTGGGACCTTTTTAAAGAAAAACTTCCATGGATGCATCGAAAACCTTTACTACAATGGAGTAAACATAATTGACCTGGCTAAGAGACGAAAGCATCAGATCTATACTGTGGTAAGTCAGCCCATCTGTTTTGTCTTGATGGTCTTTTATATGTTTGACTTTTATTGTTTTCCAGGGCAATGTCACTTTTTCCTGCTCCGAACCACAGATTGTGCCCATCACATTTGTCAACTCCAGCGGCAGCTATTTGCTGCTGCCCGGCACCCCCCAAATTGATGGGCTCTCAGTGAGTTTCCAGTTTCGAACATGGAACAAGGATGGTCTGCTTCTGTCCACAGAGCTGTCTGAGGGCTCGGGAACCCTGCTGCTGAGCCTGGAGGGTGGAATCCTGAGACTCGTGATTCAGAAAATGACAGAACGCGTAGCTGAAATCCTCACAGGTACTGTCTGCTGACACTCTGGATCAGCTTCTTCTCTATGCTTACTCTCTTGTTTCTCTTGCAGGCAGCAACTTGAATGATGGCCTGTGGCACTCGGTTAGCATCAACGCCAGGAGGAACCGCATCACGCTCACTCTGGATGATGAAGCAGCACCCCCGGCTCCAGACAGCACTTGGGTGCAGATTTATTCTGGAAATAGCTACTATTTTGGAGGTAAATTCTCCAGTCTTTAAGAGGGAAAATTAATTCTTCTTCATCTTTTTTCTCTGTCCCACAGGGTGCCCCGACAATCTCACCGATTCCCAATGTTTAAATCCCATTAAGGCTTTCCAAGGCTGCATGAGGCTCATCTTTATTGATAACCAGCCCAAGGACCTCATTTCAGTTCAGCAAGGTTCCCTGGGGAATTTTAGTGATTTACACATTGATCTGTGTAGCATCAAAGACAGGTAATTATTGTCTCTTCTCCTCTGTTCTGCCAATTTTCTTTTCATTTATGTTTTCTTCCATTAGGTGTTTGCCAAACTACTGTGAACATGGAGGAAGCTGCTCCCAGTCCTGGACTACCTTCTATTGTAACTGCAGTGACACAAGTTACACTGGTGCCACCTGCCACAACTGTGAGTAGATTGATCATTTGCCCCTGGTGGCTAAGTTTTATCTCTGCTGCCTTTGTCTTTCCAGCCATCTACGAGCAATCCTGCGAGGTGTACAGGCACCAGGGGAATACAGCCGGCTTCTTCTACATCGACTCAGATGGCAGCGGCCCACTGGGACCTCTCCAGGTGTACTGCAATATCACTGGTAAGGGTGCAGTAGCCCTACTCACACTTAACGTCTCTTGCTTTGTGTTGTGTTGTCTGGGCAGAGGACAAGATCTGGACATCAGTGCAGCACAACAATACAGAGCTGACCCGAGTGCGGGGCGCTAACCCTGAGAAGCCCTATGCCATGGCCTTGGACTACGGGGGCAGCATGGAACAGCTGGAGGCCGTGATCGACGGCTCTGAGCACTGTGAGCAGGAGGTGGCCTACCACTGCAGGAGGTCCCGCCTGCTCAACACGCCGGGTAAGGCCTCTGCATGCATGACCACAGTGGGATACCCTGACTGGTGGAATATCTTGTCTTCCAGATGGAACACCATTTACCTGGTGGATTGGGCGGTCCAATGAAAGGCACCCTTACTGGGGAGGTTCCCCTCCTGGGGTCCAGCAGTGTGAGTGTGGCCTAGACGAGAGCTGCCTGGACATTCAGCACTTTTGCAATTGCGACGCTGACAAGGATGAATGGTAATGAGAATCTCCATCTTTCTGCAATTGTATCCTCTTTTTTTCTTAAATTTATGTTTTGCAGGACAAATGATACTGGCTTTCTTTCCTTCAAAGACCACTTGCCTGTCACTCAGATAGTTATCACTGATACCGACAGATCAAACTCAGAAGCCGCTTGGAGAATTGGTCCCTTGCGTTGCTATGGTGACCGTGAGTACAAAATCGAAAGAAGCTTTCTCTCTTAAACCATGTTGAAGGATTTTCTCATTTGCAGGACGCTTCTGGAACGCCGTCTCATTTTATACAGAAGCCTCTTACCTCCACTTTCCTACCTTCCATGCGGAATTCAGTGCCGATATTTCCTTCTTTTTTAAAACCACAGCATTATCCGGAGTTTTCCTAGAAAATCTTGGCATTAAAGACTTCATTCGACTCGAAATAAGCTGTAAGTGCCCTCAATTATGAATTTAATGTAACTCTATCCTTCCTGTTTTCCTTTCCGGTTTCAGCTCCTTCAGAGATCACCTTTGCCATCGATGTTGGGAATGGTCCTGTGGAGCTTGTAGTCCAGTCTCCTTCTCTTCTGAATGACAACCAATGGCACTATGTCCGGGCTGAGAGGAACCTCAAGGAGACCTCCCTGCAGGTGGACAACCTTCCAAGGAGCACCAGGGAGACGTCGGAGGAGGGCCATTTTCGACTGCAGCTGAACAGCCAGTTGTTTGTAGGTAGGGGACATCTTAAGGCTCCTTTTGTGCTATTACATTTGTTTCCTTTTATTTAACCTCTTAGGGGGAACGTCATCCAGACAGAAAGGCTTCCTAGGATGCATTCGCTCCTTACACTTGAATGGACAGAAAATGGACCTGGAAGAGAGGGCAAAGGTCACATCTGGAGTCAGGCCAGGCTGCCCCGGCCACTGCAGCAGCTACGGCAGCATCTGCCACAACGGGGGCAAGTGTGTGGAGAAGCACAATGGCTACCTGTGTGATTGCACCAATTCACCTTATGAAGGGCCCTTTTGCAAAAAAGGTACCTTAGGCGCTCCTGTTTCTCCTGAGTGCCAATGTGTGCTCTCCCCTCTTATATTTTGCAGAGGTTTCTGCTGTTTTTGAGGCTGGCACGTCGGTTACTTACATGTTTCAAGAACCCTATCCTGTGACCAAGAATATAAGCCTCTCATCCTCAGCTATTTACACAGATTCAGCTCCATCCAAGGAAAACATTGCACTTAGCTTTGTGACAACCCAGGCACCCAGTCTTTTGCTCTTTATCAATTCTTCTTCTCAGGACTTCGTGGTTGTTCTGCTCTGCAAGAATGGTGAGTGTGATGGCATGATACCCAGCGGAGTCTATATTCTAATTTCTAATATTTTTCTTTCAAGGAAGCTTACAGGTTCGCTATCACCTAAACAAGGAAGAAACCCATGTATTCACCATTGATGCAGATAACTTTGCTAACAGAAGGATGCACCACTTGAAGATTAACCGAGAGGGAAGAGAGCTTACCATTCAGGTACCTTCCTTACTTTCTCCTGCTTCAGCCAACTGATGTGCCTTTGTTTTCTGTTTTCCTGCAGATGGACCAGCAACTTCGACTCAGTTATAACTTCTCTCCGGAAGTAGAGTTCAGGGTTATAAGGTCACTCACCTTGGGCAAAGTCACAGGTATGTTGTTCTAGTTCATACCTTTCCAGTGGTAAAGGACTTCTGATTATCTTTTACATTGCAGAGAATCTTGGTTTGGATTCTGAAGTTGCTAAAGCAAATGCCATGGGTTTTGCTGGATGCATGTCTTCCGTCCAGTACAACCACATAGCACCACTGAAGGCTGCCCTGCGCCATGCCACTGTCGCGCCTGTGACTGTCCATGGGACCTTGACGGAATCCAGCTGTGGCTTCATGGTGGACTCAGATGTGAATGCAGTGACCACGGTGCATTCTTCATCAGGTACACTCAAGAGCATGCACAAGGGAGCTTCTAAGTAAAGTCCCATGTCTTTTACTCCTTTCAGATCCTTTTGGGAAGACAGATGAGCGGGAACCACTCACAAATGCTGTTCGAAGTGATTCGGCAGTCATCGGAGGTAAACAATTCATTGTTGTTGAATGCAAAAAGTCCTTCTCTCTTTCCTTCCCCTTTCTCTCCAGGGGTGATAGCAGTGGTGATATTCATCATCTTCTGTATCATCGGCATCATGACCCGGTTCCTCTACCAGCACAAGCAGTCACATCGTACGAGCCAGATGAAGGAGAAGGAATATCCAGAAAATTTGGACAGTTCCTTCAGAAATGAAATTGACTTGCAAAACACAGTGAGCGAGTGTAAACGGGAATATTTCATCTGAGAAACTGCAGGGTTCCTACTACTCTTTTTTCTTGTTGTTCAATTATCTCCTCCCCCTCTTCTCTCCTGTCTTTTGATTTGGTCATTCTCTTTATTTTCTGCTTGCCATGTCTTTTCTGGAACATACTTGCATCCACCACAGCATCAATTCCCTTGATCCAGCCCAAGAGACCAGGCAGCCATGGCCACTGCCTTCCTCTCTGATGAACCTATCGGGTGAAAACGACCACTCAAGAGACTGACTTCGCCATTCAAGACAAGGAAGAGACACATGTGTGCACTCCTGCATGTTCAGTTCTGTACTTCCAGTTTCTAAAATGCACTGTTCAGTTTTCCAACCACTTGGTGGTTCAGGCTTGCTTTGAACCTGAGCTCTTAGGCACATGACGGTCATTCCTGACATCCTCCCCAGCTCAAGTCTATTCTTACCATAGAACCCAGGGCAGGGAGAGAAGAACCTAGAGGCCTGGTTTGCTTTGGTGGCATTGTAAAAAGAGTAAGAGAGGTTTGGTTTGTGGTGGTTTGCTTTCTTTACCATAAGCAATCCCTTGCCTTAACTCATCACCCTTTTTCACTATGACCCTTAGACCCTGAGTATTTTCAAATATATGATTGCTGATAGTAGTGACCAAAACTACTTTGTTCCTTTCTTACCACTCTCTCCTGGGGCCGACACGTTGGGACAGCACACCATAGCATAAAGCTAGGGGATGCATGGAAATAGCAGCTTGAAACTAGGAGGTAACAAGAAAGCTTCTAGGAAGTAGATGTTCCATATCTTCAAAATGCCTCCTCCAATTTTGTAAGAATGCTAGCTAGGTATTCCTGGGATTATTATACTGAGATATATATATATACACACACACACACATATGTGTATATATGTATATATATATGTGAGTATATATACACACACACACACACACACACATATATATATATACACACACGCACACATATATGTTGCTGCAGCATAAAGAAATTGAAATAAAAGTTTAAAATAGTACCCGGTTCAATGAAAGAGCCTAAACCATCTTAACTCAGCTTTAAAACAAAAATTAAATCAGGAAAAAATGAAAAAAAAACTGCATGAAAGAAGAAAAATACCAAACAGAATTCTTCCCTTCCATTCACTCACTAAAGACCTGGTGAAGATAGTTAATTCAAATTTGCAAGTTTCACATTTTTTAACATCAAGCTATTCTCCAAGAAGTTTAGGATGCATTAACATAAGTGAAATGGTCACCTCTAGCTAACTAGCATTGCTTGATTTCAGAGGAGCCCTTAGGTTCTGTAGCATACCACATTTTCAAATCTGCTATACCCTATATACATAAAGACCCTTCCAAACATCTTTTTATAGGCTTAAACTCCCAAAAGAGGTGGTGACAAATTTCAGGGTCTTTGTCCCTTTTGGTAACAAAGCATTGAAAACAGTCATTCCTTCAAGAAGGCACCTTGAGCTCATCCATGGGGTGGCGGTAAAGATCTTAATGATTTTTCTGTGGCAATATGCATCATTCTTTGTCCTGGGCCATCTTGGAGAAAAAGGTAAGGAGAAGACAATGTAAATGCTCCAAGATAGTGGAAATGCTCATGTAATGATTCTTAGGTGTGGAAAATACTTGCTGATTCTCTTTATGAGGCAGATTCAATTTAGAAAACAATGACCACAGCTCTATTTGCCATCCTTGACAGTTAGCAGACATTCCAACTTGTGCTTAGGGTACACTGTCTCTCGCCTCTCACAATGAGGAACTTAGTTGCTTCATTCCATTTCAAACACAGCTTTTCTTTCAGTTTCAGAGCTTATGAGTTAAGGATTTAGTTTGCAATCATATTTCTCTATTTTAAGATGTTGTTTCAAATGCATATTCTCTCCTCGAAATTTTCTGTGGATTTGAGCTCAATCGCTTTATCATCTACATGATATCTTTTGGCTAGTACATTTATTTTAAAGTGATTTTAACCATGATATCATTTCTCTCCTTTTAGTTTTAATAAGATGAATGATTCTTTAGTAAGATGAAGGATCTTTAAACACTGTTTTCCCCTGCCCTTTCCTCCCTTTCTTCAATTTTCATTTTTGAATTTTCTATTTCCATAAAAAGGCTATATAAATCAGCCTTTTGCTTGGCTATATATTCCTTTGTCCCCTGAAATAAAAGTCACCATGAAGTGTAGTAGGTTTAGCCTGAAGCAGCTCCAATAATGAAATAGAAAGGCAAAGGAAGGTATGAGTAATAAAGCTGGAACTCTTCATTATTCAATCTTTGAGCAGTGAGGACTATGTTTTGCTGACATAGTGCTAATAGAAGAAATGGAGACTAGCAAAGGCTAACTCAGAGTATTTGATTTTCTCATCTAAGTATATATGCTTGTAGATTGTCCTGTAGGATGAAGAATCTGTGAAGCTCTATCCTGACCACAATGGCACTACAAAATCAACTGGCATCTTCCTCACGTGTGTAGACTCCATGCACACTACATACCACAGACCTAAATGTAGATGCCAGGACAGTGCCGTCTACACGTCACTCCTATAAGTAGTCTCAGGGCTAAAGCAGAATTATTTTTACAGGGTTGAATTATTTCATAACCCCAGAGAACACTAACTTTCACTAGATATATATGAAATGCAAGTGATCCGTACCCTCCAAAGTAGAATGTAATTTACAATTAGAAATCGTGCTAACTCTGACTGTCTTTCCTCAGTGGTACCAAGATCTATGTAGTTTTATGTAATTGTTCAATTGTGTGAGTGTTTTAATCCTTCTGCAATTATCATCTCGAAGGAGACTTTGAAAGCATCTTAATCTCTCTTTAACCATTTTTTTTTTCTTTTTCCTACCACATTCAGGTTTCCCAACTACATGCTCTGGCCAACTGGGCCACCATGATCTCTTCCACTTAAATCCTCAGCCTTCAATAACTGCTGTTTACAAAAAGATCTTATGGAATATGGATCACTTTACAGTAAAGCCAAAAGTACTTGTGAAATTTCACATTTTAATGGAGCTGTTTCATTGATATTTTTTTCCACCAAACAAATCTATTTATGTAAGCAACAGTATATTTGCTTACTCTAAAATATATTTATCCTACTGCATCATTTATTGCATATATAGCCTCAATTGCCATCTTTATGAAAATTTGTCTGGAGAAATAGACATTTGTCATTTCTATAGACATATTTTTATGACTAACTTTGCCTCTTCTATTTACCCTCTGCTGTATGCAGAAGATTTTAAGGATCCTAGCGGTGATGTTTTAAAACAACTTTTTTCCTCTCCTTAGTAATAACAGAGATGGTATTAACTTGACTTCTACCTTTTGTCAGACTCATCTCCACCAACGGGTAGCAAGAGCAGGATAGAACAAAATAAAGAGATTGTTTTTCTTTTTTCATTCATGAAGTATTTATGGAATGCCAATGAGTGCCGGGCTAGGCATTGGGTGAACATATATAAATTACACCTTGTTTTTGCCCTTGGGGAGCTCAAAGTCTAGCTGGCAAGGCATGTATTGTTGCAACAGGGCCACACATAAAGTGTCCTAGAATGCAGCACAAGGTCCCGCACAATTATTTTTGTGAAGCATCTGCCAGACTGAAAGAAATGTAAATTTCTGGGAAATATCTGTTATTTTTTAAATTACTGCTTCCACCTTCTGTAAGCTGTTTTGTTTCTCCTCCTCAAAGTAGATATCTATCAATGCATATAGATTTCTGTAGAAAGGGGTGGATTGACTTTTAGGAACAGTAAGAATAGATGGTCTCTGTCTCTGCCATACATTTGAGGAGGCTGAATTCTCTACATTCTTGTTTCGGGTCAGGTTGGGGGATTCCAAAAGTCTTGCCTCCCATGAGTTGGACCTAAGAGTGTCCACTTTGGCCCCTCTCCTTCCCTTTTCTCAGTTCTTCCACAGCCATGTGTTTATGACCTATTGCATGCCGTTGTTCTTCCAGATGTTCCTGAAGGTGGTTTGGTTGTCATCCAGCTCTTCCTAAAACCCTCCTTAGTCCTGATGAGCCATTTTGACTCTACATAACATTTCTGAACCTAACTGAAGTCTACCCTTCCATCAGTAATTGACTAAAAAAATGTTGTCCATTTATGTGAGGTCTCACCTCTGAGCCTGAGTGAGTGTTTCCTGTCTTGAAGGTCATACTTGCTCCCTCTCTGCAGGAAGTTAATTCAGTTAGAAGAGTTGCACTGGGAGGGTGCAAGCACAGCCAACTTATCCAGTCCAAGATATCCAGGGAGATGAGGATGAGACCTGTTGAATTTTTTCTTAGGAAAGGAAAGGTCTTGACAGACTGTTCACCAACTGCCCTAGCTTCCTTTAAGCTTCCCCATAGCTACCATCCATCAAAACCTCATTGCAGCTGTAGCCTACCAAAAGGCCTTTGGGATACCTGTATGGTTCTGCCAGTCATTCTTCCTTAATGAAAAGGCTTGGACATACTTAGTCCTCAATTATCCTACAGGTCATGTATCGACTAAATAAATAAACTGACTTCATTGTTTCTGAAGATGGCAAAGGCGATTAATGGAAGAAGATGCAGACAAACTCAAAACTTTCAGAAGTCTAGGAGGATAACTGAGTGCTATTTTCTGTCTCATGCAGTTTGAACATGTTTTCTTTAAAATACACATAATGTAATTGAATTATTTCTATATACTGTTCTTGAGTCTTTCTTGACCTCTTCTTTTATCCCCTCTTTCATAGTCTTGTTTGTGGAACCATCTACTCTGCAGATTTTTATTGTCTCTAATTATCAGCTCTGCCTTCACAAATTCCAAATTTGAACCACCTAAAGGGGAAAAAATGCAACACACACACGCACGCTCACATGCACACTTTGTACAAATAGGGCTGTTATTCAACTTTTCTCTTGAACATTCTACATACATATCTGTTTGGTAGGGAGAGAAGCATTCCTCTTTTATGTTGACAATTATTTGAATCCTTCATATAAGGTTTTAATAATTAACCGGTTTGCTATTTTTCAGTGATTATTTTATCTTATTTTGCACTAAGGTACTCTGAGGAAGAACAGAAAAGCACATTTTCTAGTGAAATATTGTACTTTGTAAGCTAGATGTCTGTCTTATGTAATGTTTATAGTCTACAAAATGGCTGAGCAGACATGAACAAAGGTTAATGCAAAAGTTGGTTTTGGTTTCAACCACACCTGCTGCGAACTTGACGAGGAGGAAGAGGGGCCAGTGGCAGTAATTGGTGGCCATCTGAGGTGAGGAAGGAAATTGCTTCCACCATGAATCAGTGGTGGCAGCCTTTCCACTTTCATGGCTCCTCACTCAGGAGTCTCTTTAGTGCATTTGGATCATTGTCTTACTCATTAGGGAAAGAGGCAATATCATGGGCTTTGCATGAATAATTCTTTACTCACATTTGCATGATTTTTTTTACCTTCCAACACTTCTTCAGTCACATTCTTTTTTTTCAATTTTTAAATTTTTTTTCAGGATTTTCTCAGAGTGCTTTAGAACTATTATTATAATTATCTAACCTGCCCAGGTTAAGCACCCAGATGCAACTTTCAGGAAATGAAACTGTCAGAAAACTGCCCTAGGTCTATTATCAATCAGAGCCCCTGTGAGTGGAAGTCCTCAGATTCTGGAATCCATCCAGTGTCTTTCTTTTCCTTCCATTCATCCTGACATGAATAAGCATAACATAACTGTAAGAAGGAGTGTAGTGTCCCAGCCCTGACAACGAGTACCGCCAGGGACCTACCATCTAACACCATCTGGGAACACTATTTTTTCTCAGTCCTTCCAGTTGACACAAGGAAACCCTTTATAAAATAGGACAAAATTAGGAGATTAGTCCCAAGCCAAGACCAAAGGTGAAGATAATTGTGTTAGTGATTAACGCCTGGTCTTATTTTAACGAGTGTCATAGTCTTACATGCTTCAGATGCCAGAAATATCTTCAGAGAACGTGAACAAAGTGCTGGATATGAAACAGGAATAATGCATTCCTCTACAGACTCTTTGAAAGGCTTTCTCTTTCAAGAAACCTTGAAGGGAAAATATTAACGGGCATCAGCCTGGGCATACTTTCCCATCAGAGTCAGCCTCTATCACAAACATTTTACATGAAATATTCACCTAGTCTATTCTCTTTGAAAGGTAGTATCAACCTGTGTAACCTTGTCCTGCCTTAAATACTGTTGCAAAAAATACCAAACTTTGCTTAAAGCAGCATAGTTACATTGAGAAAGAGACTGCCTTTAGTGAGGACAAAGACCAAGAATTTTCTCTTTCTGAATCTGGCAGTTGACAGGCCTCCTGATATCCTGTGTTGCCTTGGACTAACATTTTCCTTAGTCACTAGCCTAGGGCAGAAAGGCAGCCATGTATAAATGAATACCCATGGCCATGTTCCAATATAACTTTATTTACAAAATCTAATTTAGTTCATAGGTTACGGTTTGCTGATTCCTAAGATAGAGCATTACAGTGTCTGTTTCAGATGGGAAGTAAGTCTTCCTATGGCATGTTCAGGCCCTCCTTTTCAGGGAATGAGAAAGAGTGGGGAGGGTATTTCAACAAGTAATAAATTGCAGAATACCCTCCCCACAAAAATACACATATGTCAGACTCTTTATTATGGTAAAAGCACAAAACAGGTCATCTTTTTGTGGAAATGCTGGAGTCTACCTTTTCCTTTTTATCTTCTGATTTTTGTTCCTAAAATAAAATCCCAAGTGATGTTGCCTCATTCCAAGTCAGTTTTGTAGACCATGTAACATGTCTTAATACACTGTATGGGGAAAAAATAAAAGTTAGCCTTAGATTTCTTTGTTTTCTATGGTTATTGTTGTACAGAAGAAAGACAAACTGTAAATAATGTATATTTAATAAAGAGAACATTTTGTATGATTTTGTGTGGAAGACAAATGTGCCTTGCTGTGTTTTCTTGAGTTAATGAA